GAGTGCTGGGATTACAGGCATGAAGCCAGTGCCTAGCTTTTAAGTGCTGTTCATTCTTTACTGATTGATTGTGGGTAGAGGGGGCGCAACCCCATTGCAATGTCTGTCTCTCCCAGGAATGATCTCGGGCTTGCCTTGCCACCCTCAGGACACCTGAGAGGAGCTGGAGAGGCTCATTCCTCAGTGCCCTCTCATTCCCTCCTTGAGAGTGACATAGCCACCACCAGCTGCCTGAAAGTCAAATCCAAAACTCACTTCCATTTTGCCTAATGCCAAATGACAGACTTGAATTTGTTGAGTTTGGGTTTTTTAGGTCCACATAAAACAAGCAAACAAAATGTGCTTAAACTTGAGGTAGATTAGGGGAAAACCCTCCAGGAGAAAACCCCCTCTCACCTAGGAGACTGTGGAGATGAAGGCCACAAACCTCTCATTAGCACCCCTCATAGTGGCTACTGGAACCAGCACCTCTAGTGCAGTCATATATTTCACTTGTCACGGGATCTGAAGCAAAACGGTTCAGCGTATGGTCTAATCTGCATTCTTCTAACCCTTAATTAATGTTTGCACATTGTTCCTATCACCCCTTTGTCCCAAAGTATTGATGTTTTAGCTAGTGTGAAGGTTTTTAGAGGATCCAATATATGATTCGGTCATTCACAAGGGTAAAATAAAGAGTACCACACAGAAACTACACAAAAATAAAATAATCACATATTGGGGAAGGTGGGGGTGACTGATTCACTAGCAGATGAGAAAGGAAAGCCCCAGAGTGTGCACCGAACTTTTTGTGCACACTTCATTGTCCGTTATAATTTCAGCCCTGGCCAGGTAACAGCTTTTAGAGTTAGCTTCCCAGAAGAATGTGTGGCTTTCTAAGTCTAAAAAGAGGCCCTTGCCGTACCATTGTTTCCACAATGCCGTGACTCGGATTCGAACCGAGGTTGCTGCGGCCACAACGCAGAGTACTAACCACTATACGATCACGGCGAGCTACCGGGACGCCACGACGAGCAGCTGACCCAGTGTTGCCCTTCTCGTCTAGATGGCGGCCATTCCAGCTTTCCTAAGCGTCCATTATCTACCAGGTTCCTCCCGCACCCACGTTCACCCGCAAGAGCAGCCGGGAGCGCTGTGGACTCCCTAGCCCGAAGTCTCCTCTTGGCTGTACGCACGGACCGCAAAAGAAGGGACATGAAAGTGCTTTGCAACCAAAGGATTCCTATGAGGCCGGGCCTGCAATGATGTGAAGCCCCTGAGGACGCCCGAATGGTGGCCCAAAGTCTCTCTGACGCTCACCATGCCCTGACTATCATGCTATCTGAACGACTTTGGCTGGGACTGGAGCTCTTAAATTTTACAAGAAGGAAAATCAGTTCTGACCCACCACCATACAACTTCCTTGAGGCGCGAGGTAAGGGGAACCCCAAGAGCAGCCTCCACGGTTGAATTTTTTTCTACGTGGAACCTGGTTCTAGGGTGTCCACAATCTCCACAGAGGCGGCATTGGGTCACCGCTGGAGGATGCAGCAGGAGGGAGGACCCGTGAGGAGCGCCCCCTGTAGGACCGGAACCCTGGAGGGTTCGCGGCAAGGGTCTCCGGGGCATAGGAAACGGGCATCCCCCAAGGGTAGTCTGAGTTCCGCCCAGCCCCATTCCTGGATGCTCACGCCGTCTCCCCTAAACTCCCACTGCGCTCACCGGGAGCCCATCTCATCATCACCACAGCCCGTGGCTAATGGGCCAAAACAGAAGAAGAAAAGCAACTGGCGGAGTACAACGCGCCTGCGCATTATCAGACTCAGGGACAGGCTGGAACCTCGCCCCGTAAGTAGGCCATTTAATGACGCGCAAACTGGTGAAGCCCACTCTCTTCACTCTCCTCCCACAGCTAGCTATCCTAGAAGACTATGCGGACCCGTTTGATGTTCAGGAGACTGGCGAAGGCTCAGCAGGAGCTTCAGGAGCCCCAGAGAAGGTCCCTGAAAATGATGGCTACATGGAGCCCTATGAGGCTCAAAAGATGATGGCCGGTGAGTGACAGGGGCAGGGGAGGTGCTCCCTGCTCACCTTTCCCTTCCTGCCCTGCTCCGGCAGAGATCCGGGGCTCCAAGGAGACAGCAACTCAGCCCTTGCCTCTGTATGACACACCCTATGAGCCAGAGGAGGATGGGGCCACCGCGGAAGGTGAGGGGGCCCCCTGGCCCCGGGAGTCCCGCCTGCCAGAGGATGATGAGAGGCCCCCTGAGGAGTATGACCAGCCCTGGGAGTGGAAGAAGGAGCGGATTTCCAAAGCCTTTGCAGGTGAGTCCTGGTGGAGAGGGCAGGTCAGCTGGGTCTCTCTTCTCACTTCTGCTGCTGGCTCCAGTTGACATTAAGGTCATCAAAGACCTACCTTGGCCTCCACCTGTGGGACAGCTGGACAGCAGCCCCTCCCTGCCTGATGGGGACAGGGACATCTCCGGTCCAGCCTCGCCCCTCCCTGAGCCCAGCCTGGAGGACAGCAGCGGTGGGTCCTGGGGGGCTTCTGGCCAGGGTGACCTTAGAGTCCATGATTGATATGTTCCCCACAGCCCAGTTTGAAGGACCGGAGAAGAGCTGCCTGTCACCTGGCCGGGAGGAGAAGGGGCGGCTACCTCCCCGACTCTCTGCAGGGAACCCCAAGTCAGCCAAACCCCTAAGCATGGAGCCCAGCAGCCCCCTGGGGGAGTGGACAGATCCAGCACTGCCTCTGGAAAACCAGGTGTGAGTGTCTGTGTCCAGCTGGGGACTCCCTCGAGATGCCCCCCTTCCTCTCTCTCATCCTTAGCTGGTATCACGGGGCCATCAGCCGAACCGACGCCGAGAACCTGCTCCGGCTGTGCAAAGAGGCCAGCTACCTGGTGCGCAACAGTGAGACCAGCAAGAATGACTTCTCCCTCTCCCTCAAGTGAGTGGGGACAGTTGTGGTTTCAGGGACAGCCACTCACCAAAGTCTCCTCTCCTCTTCCCAGGAGCAGCCAGGGATTCATGCACATGAAGCTGTCCCGAACCAAGGAACACAAATATGTGCTGGGCCAGAACAGCCCGCCCTTCAGCAGCGTCCCTGAAATTGTGCACCACTATGCCAGCCGCAAGCTACCCATTAAGGGAGCCGAACACATGTCCCTGCTCTACCCTGTGGCCATCCGGACTCTTTAGATGTGAAGCCAGGGCACTGTGATAGACCTGTACCCAGCCCTGTGCCCATCACCTGGCTGAGGGCTGTGGCTCTTGCCAGGGACGTGATCTTTCAAACCTTTCTTCTCCTGGGATCCAGTAGAAGCTGGAGATTCCTTAATTTATTCTAAAGGGAAAGGGCTCCTGGGGCCTTGGAGTAAGGGGTTGTCTGGAGCTGGGGAAAGAGGAATCCCTGGAGAGAAAGGATAGCCCCTGGAGGAAGGGGGTTCCAGAGCTACTGGGATGGTAGGGAGTTTCAGACTGGCAGCTCCGGCTCCTTTCCGACCTTAGGGCAGAGGTGGTGACCTCCACCACCACCACCCTCTCCCCACTGGGTCCGTGCGAGGTAGTGCAGAATTCGGCCCCTTGGGGCGCCTTACCACCTCTCTGCCTCCGTCCCCGACTTCCACCCCAGACCGTCGGAGGGCTCCGCCCAGAGTCTGGTAAGAGGTTTGGGGAAGACAGGCCCCTGGGAAGCAGCCGGCTTTGGGGGGTGGGGAGAGAAGGGGAGGGGCTCGGGCAGAGGGAACTGTGCAGTCCCCAGGCCGCCCCGGCTCCGGGCCAGAGGCAATAAATAAACCCGATCCTGCCGGGCACAGCCGCGCCCGCGCCTCCGGCGCCGTCCCCGGGCTGACGGGGGAGGGAGCGGAGAAGCGAGCGCAGATTCTGCGTATAAATCAGCTCTGGAGCAGACACAGCCCGGCTGTGAAAAGCACTTTCGAAGCATCAAGTTCCTTTCTTTGACGA